GAGTCTACTCAGGGCTGTAACCAGCAGGGAAGGTCCAGTGTGAGCCTCAGACTCGCATGTGGGACAGACGCCCATGTGTGACAACGCTGCAGTGAATCTGTTTCACACACATGGAGGAGGCGGCTCAGGGCTGACCATGGACCTGAGTCAATGAGCAGAGATATCCCAGTGCCATCCACAAACACAGGGGAGAAGGAGCCACAACTTCTCACTTTCATCCAAAACCCCGACCCCTCCCTGTCTGTGAGGGCCTGGGGTTCTCCTCTGTCTCATACAGAGGCAGAAACCTCCCCCTTAGTGACCCCCAGACTTTGCAAGTCACCAGCAGCCGCTCGGCTCTGGCCTCTTCTGCTTCTTAAGGTTTCCTGCCTATGACAGGAAGTCTCATTTCTCATTTTCTTCATCGGACCATGGCTACATATTTCAGACACATTATAAGTAGGTTTTCCCAATGTTAGGAGCAGATGTGGGCTGTTGAGCATTTAAGTTGCTCACCGTGACTGTGCAGTCCAACACCAGGATCCACTCATGTTTCAGCCCCTCAAGACTTAACCCGGTCTGGAAATGTACCATGACTGAGGCCCTCCCATGACCCAGGCACCACTGGCCCCCAAAACCACTCAGGAGGGGGGTTCATGACAACAGGCTCCAAATGAGGAAACCGAGGCTCAGAGATGGGACTTACTGCCCAAGGTCATGCACGCAGGGATGAAGGTGAGCAATTCAGAAAAAATTAACTCCCTATCCCACCGCCAAATCAGAGCTCAAGACAAGTACTTGTTCCCAAAACCTTGAAGGCAGACTGAGATGCAGGGGAATGCCCAAGGAAGCGGGGCTGGGGGTGGGAGGGACCCCGAGGAGGCAGGAATGACTCAGAGGTTACTTTTAAGGGAAGGGGAGCTGAACGCTATTAAAAAATAGGAAGAAAAAAAGAAGGGAAGTCTAAGAAGGAAACTGGAAGAAATAAAACCCATACTCCAAAGACAAAAGAAGAGTCAGCATTTCTTTATTTCTCCTTTTTTTCTCATTGCCAATTGCAGCTCAACTTGAATTTCACAGCCCGATGTGAGATGCGTCTCTGCTGATCTGAGCCTGTCCTGCAGCATGGACCTGCAACTTTCCTGAAGCATCTCCAGGGCTGGATGCCATGGTAAGGATCCCGCAATGCTGTGTTGATGGACGAGAGACCCCATTTCTGTCTGAAATGTCTGCAGAGAACCTGGTGCCTGCCTCAGCCCTAGCTCTGGGGAAATGAAAGCCAGGCTGGGGTTCAAATGAGGGCAGTTTCCCTTCCTGTGGGCTGCTGATGGAACAACCCCATGACGAGAAGGACCCAGCCTCCAAGCGGCCACACCCTGTGTGTCTCTTTGTCCTGCCGGCACTGAGGACTCATCCATCTGCACAGCTGGGGCCCCTGGGAGGAGACGCCATGATCCCCACCCTCACGGCTCTGCTCTGCCTCGGTGAGATTTAAAGAGGGGGAGGGGAGACCCGAGGGCAAATCCCTCACAGGGAACTCTCTTCCAGGGCTGAGTCTGGGCCCCAGGACCCACATGCAGGCAGGTGAGTCTGTCCCCAGCTGTCCCAGGTCCCTCGTCTTGGGATCCAGCCTCTGATTTTCTTCCAGGGCCCCTCCCCAAACCCACCCTCTGGGCTGAGCCAGGCTCTGTGATCAGCTGGGGGAACTCTGTGACCATCTGGTGTCAGGGGACCCTGGAGGCTCGGGAGTACCGTCTGGATAAAGAGGAAAGCCCAGCACCCTGGGACAGACAGAACCCACTGGAGCCCAAGAACAAGGCCAGATTCTCCATCCCATCCATGACAGAGGACTATGCAGGGAGATACCGCTGTTACTATCGCAGCCCTGTAGGCTGGTCACAGCCCAGTGACCCCCTGGAGCTGGTGATGACAGGTGAGAGGACACTCAGGGGTCCCAGCCCCAGGCCCATTTAACACGGTGCCTCCTTCTCTCCTAGGAGCCTACAGTAAACCCACCCTTTCAGCCCTGCCGAGTCCTCTTGTGACCTCAGGAAAGAGCGTGACCCTGCTGTGTCAGTCACGGAGCCCAATGGACACTTTTCTTCTGATCAAGGAGCGGGCAGCCCATCCCCTACTGCATCTGAGATCAGAGCACGGAGCTCAGCAGCACCAGGCTGAATTCCCCATGAGTCCTGTGACCTCAGTGCACGGGGGGACCTACAGGTGCTTCAGCTCACACGGCTTCTCCCACTACCTGCTGTCACACCCCAGTGACCCCCTGGAGCTCATAGTCTCAGGTGAGGCTCCTGACCCTGTCCTCTCTGAGCTCGACTCTCACCCTCCTCTTGTCCTTCTACCCAGGATCCTTGGAGGGTCCCAGGCCCTCACCCACAAGGTCCGTCTCAACAGCTGGTGAGTCTCAGAGGCCTCTGTCCAGAGAGTTTGCCCCAGCCCTCACATCCCTGTTCTAACCCAGCAGGCCCTGAGGACCAGCCCCTCATGCCTACAGGGTCAGTCCCCCACAGTGGTGAGTGAGGGGCTCTGAGTGGGAGGTGGGCATCATCCCCATTCCTGATGTCATCACGCCCAAGGTCTGAGAAGGCACTGGGAGGTACTGATCGGGGTCTTGGTGGTCTCCATCCTGCTTCTCTCCCTCCTCCTCTTCCTCCTCCTCCAACACTGGCGTCAGGGAAAACACAGGACATTGGGTAAGTAGGAAATTGGGGGACCCGTGGGCTGACCAGAGCTGAGACTCTGTCCATCTTCCCCCAGCCCAGAGACAGGCTGATTTCCAACGTCCTCCAGGGGCTGCCGAGCCAGAGCCCAAGGACGGGGGCCTACAGAGGAGGTAATTCTGCCCAAAGACCTCAGACTCCCACCCTGTCCCCTTACACTCCCGTATCCTCCCCCAGGTCCAGCCCAGCTGCTGACGTCCAGGGAGAAAACTTCTGTGAGTGAGAGGCAGAGAAGGTGCACCTGGGGTCCCAGGAGATGAACCCCTTGCTCTACCCCAGCAGGTGCTGCCGTGAAGAACACACAGCCTGAGGACGGGGTGGAAATGGACACTCGGGTGAGAACCCGCCCCTGTCCCAGGCACCAAAGCAAGGACACCCCCCACCACTGTCTCTCTCCAGCAGAGCCCACACGATGAAGACCCCCAGGCAGTGACGTATGCCAAGGTGAAACACTCCAGACCTAGGAGAGAAATGGCCTCTCCTCCCTCCCCACTGTCTGGGGAATTCCTGGACACAAAGGACAGACAGGCAGAAGAGGACAGACAGATGGACACTGAGGTGAGTCCTTTCCTCTCCAGGCCCCCAGGCCTCGTTCCTTCCCTCTCACTCTCCCCCGCTGCAGGCTGCTGCATCTGAAGCCCCCCAGGATGTGACCTACGCCCGGCTGCACAGCTTTACCCTCAGACAGAAGGCAACTGAGCCTCCTCCATCCCAGGAAGGGGCCTCTCCAGCTGAGCCCAGTGTCTATGCCACTCTGGCCATCCACTAATCCAGGGGGGACCCAGACCCCACAAGCCATGGAGACTCAGGACCCCAGAAGGCATGGAAGCTGCCTCCAGTAGACATCACTGAACCCCAGCCAGCCCAGACCCCTGACACAGACCACTAGAAGATTCCGGGAACGTTGGGAGTCACCTGATTCTGCAAAGATAAATAATATCCCTGCATTATCAAAATAAAGTAGCAGACCTCTCAATTCACAATGAGTTAACTGATAAAACAAAACAGAAGTCAGACAATGTTTTAAATTGAATGATCATGTAAATATTACACATCAAACCAATGACATGGGAAAATGGGAGCTTCTAATGAGGACAAACAAAAAATAGAGAAAAATTAATAAAGTCAAAATGTTTATTCTTGAAAACATTAATGATACATGAATCTTGGCCACAATGAGAAAAATAAAAATGAAAAAAGAGCAGGCATCCATTTCCATACAGGAACAAAATAGGAGGCAGCACTACAGACCCTACACACAGCTTTACAGAGGTGAAAGAAAACTGTCAGCAATTCTATGCTGACATAACAGAAAATGTAGATGAGATAGATGAAATACGAAAAATTACAGTTTACTTAATGAACATAAGGATAAATAGAAAAACTGAATCATCATACATAAACATATATAAAATGCATTGATCCTGTAATCAAAAATGTTCCCACAAAGTAAATGCCACTTCAGCAAGGTTTGTTGGTGGTTTTTTCAAACTGTTATGC